ACTTGTATCAAGTGCTGCTGGTACCCAGGAGATGCTCATACCCTCTCCAGGAGCAGCCACTTCTTGCTAGGGAAGAAACTATCCCATTAGGTTTCTGCCTAAGTAAGTAATTGGCAAAGATTTTGAAAGAGCAGTGAGCCCAGGAAGCAGAAGGGGAAACTGATCAAGCTGCATGGACTTAGCCCAGAATGTTCAGAAAGGAGAGAGAAGGAAGTGGTCAGTTCGAGAAATTATGGGCATTGGATTATCAGCGTTGGATTGACTCTCCTGGGATCAATCATGGTTGCCCCTGAGCTGGGGAGGAAGAGAACAGATGCAATAGAAGGACTAGATCAGAGCTGCCAGATACTTTCCCAGCAGCACAAACGTCAACTTACCTAGAGTTGTAAAACTGACATTTTGCCCAAAATTCTTAACTTTCAGGGTATTTGGGAGCTGTTAGGATTGGCAATTCAGATTCAATTCAAATTATTTTTTTCTATAGTCCTAGAAGCCTATGCCCCATCATGCAGTAAATATGATGTAAATATTTGTAGAAAGAAAGCAAAATGCCTCTGAAGGTATCTTCTCCAGTATCTCCTACTCACCAGAATCTCACTACAGCTTAGGTAGCCTCCCCACCAACCCTTTTCTTGCCTTTTTCTTTGCTGCTTCCCTCCAACCTTTGCCTCCATGCCACCGACATGAAGCCCCACTTCAAGCAGGATGAGTGAGCCTCTGGTTGGAGGCCCCTGGTGCTGGTGCCTGTGGCTGGGCAAGGACTGACCAAAGGCTGGGGCTTGACGAGCATCTTGCTCCCTGGTGGGTGCCCAGCCCCCACCAGCCTACCGACTGGGCCCTCCCTCCCCTGCACCCTCAGCAGCACACACTTTCTCCCCCTTTGCTCTTCCTCCTCACTGTCCCAAATCCTTGTTTAATTCAAGGGTGTATGTGAATGATCCAGTCAGAGTGGCAGGGAACTGCTCTCTGGCTACATTTTCATGGGATTTTTTTTTTTTTTTTTTTTTTTTTTTTTTTTTTTTTGAGACAAGGCCTTGCTAGGCTGTAGTGCAGTGGTACAATCATAGCTCTCCGCAGCCTTGAATTCCTGGGCTCAACCAGTCCTCCCACCTCAGCCTCCCAAGTAGCTAAGACTGCAGGTGTGTGCTACCATTCTCAGCTAATTTTTTAAGAAAGTTTTTGTAGAGATGAGGTCCCATTATGTTGCCCAGGCTGGTTTCAAACTCCTGGACTCAGTCAGTCCTCCTGCTTCAGCCTCCTGAGTAGCTGGGACTACCGGCGGGTGCCCCCATGCCCAGCTAATTTTTTTTTCATAGAGACAGGGTCTTGCTATGTTGCCCAGGCTGACCTCAAACTCCAGGCCTTAAGTGATCGATTTTTTTTTTTTTTTTTAAATAATTGGAACCCCCTGCCCTGGGACCTGGCCTTGCATAACCCTGCCTCCATCAGCTGACCCCAGGCAGCCCTGGCATGCCCTTGAGTTGTGGTGGACACGCTGTATCTTTCCATGGCAGCTGCCTTCCTGGCCGTGTGTGCTGAGGACACCACTCCTGTGGGCAGCTGTTCCTCAGGCCACCCAGCTGCTCCTGCAGGCAGTCAGCCACACTGTGCCCAAAGGGCAGGGAGGCCACCTCTGAACAGCAGGGGGCCCGAGGCCAGGACTAGGCATTGTACACTCATACAGGAAGGAAGTTCTGATGTTTTAACAGGAAGAACATGGGCTTCAACTTTTGTTACCACAACAAGACCCAAATTAGAGCTAAAACTATGAGAACGAGTGTCAGGACCCACGATCATGTCATTGCTGGCAGCCCCATGGTCAGCCCACTCTGCATGAATGCAAACCTCCTCGTACTTTCTCTGCCTCCTCCCCATACCCAAAGCCCGAGTGGGGCTGGCTCTCTCTAGTGCATTGTTCTCAGCCTTCTCCGGCCTGGGTTGCTGGCCAGCATGCTGACACGCTGAGCTAGCTGCTTCCCAAATTGAGTTAGCTGTTACTGAGCCAGTGGGTGGTGGAGCACAGTTCTTGTCACCTGCCACTGGTAAATGAATTTAAAACTCTTGCTGAAAGGAAAGAAATATGGGGCAGATGCAGACAGCCTCCAGCTGCTACAAGCAAATGTGGCTCCCTTCAAAACACCAACTAACCCACCCAGCCCTTGGAGTATTTATTTGCAGGCTCTGCAGCCAGTGGGAGGAGCGCCTGAGGGAAGAGGTCATGGCAGAGCCATTTGGGAAGTTCCTGCAGTGGGAAAGGGTTTAGCTTCTCTGTGTCAGCATCAGAGGTGGAGGATTATTTTCAAGAGATAAGAGCATCTCATTGGCAAAAGAGCACATTACAACCCCAATGCCTTGTAGCTCATCCCTCCTAATCTTATCATATAGTATGTGCAGGGAGGATGTGTTGCTTTCTACACTGGTAACAAACGACCACAAACTTGAGGGCTTACAACATTTACCATTTCACAGGTTCTGTGGGTCAGGAATCTGGGCAGGGCTGAGTTCCAGCATCTCCCTGAGTTATGATTCAGTGTGGGTCAGGGTGGTGGTCTCATCAGAGGCTCAACTGGGGAAAAGATCTACTTCCAAGCTCCCCAACATTGTTGGCAGATTTCATTTCCATAGGCCCTTGCACAGTGTAACTGCTCACCTCTCCACAGCCAGCAAAGGGAGTCAGGGAGTCTTCTCCCTTGTCAGCTCAGATGAAATCTCCTATAATGTAACCTAATCAGGGACCTATTGCCTTTGCCACATTCCCTTGTTTAGAAGCCAGTCACAGGTTCTACTCACAAAGGCATTAACACCAGGAGGCAGATCATGGGGGCTCCCTTCGAATTCTGCCTACTGCATGGAGGATATAGCCTTATCAGTAATGTTTCAGAAGTGTTCCCAAGTGAAGGCCCAGCCTGTAATAGAGATTCACAATGTTTTCTCTTTGAAGTGAAGCAGTTTTGTTCATTTCCTCCCATCTCAGAATGACTTCAAATCCTGACATCCTCGACAGCCCAATACTTTGCCACAACCTGATTACAACTCTAGCTCTCTTATTTACTGGCTATATGTTATTGAGAAAAGGTAACTTTCTAGGGGAAGGGCTTATCCTGAATTAGCTTATAACCTGCTTTGGTTTCTTCTGCAGGTTTGTCCTGGTTGTGGTCAAGACTGGATGATGTAACTGGCTCTCTAGGAAGCCTCACTTGGCCGTAACCTCAGGAAGGTTCTCTTTGACCCCATCTCATTTCGAAGCCACTTCTGAAGCCACTTGAGAAAAATGATGTGACAGTTCCTATCAAAAAGGATTCAGAAACATATACCATCTGTGAAGAAAGTGGCCCTTTCTCCCGCTTGCAAAATAGACATTCTCAAATTCCAAAATGCCAGCCAAGACCCCAATTTACCTGAAAGCAGCCAATAACAAGAAAGGAAAGAAATTTAAACTGAGGGACATTCTGTCTCCTGATATGATCAGTCCCCCGCTTGGAGACTTTCGCCACACCATCCACATTGGCAAAGAGGGCCAGCACGATGTCTTTGGAGATATTTCCTTTCTTCAAGGGAACTACGAGCTTTTACCTGGAAACCAGGAGAAAGCACACCTGGGCCAGTTCCCTGGGCATAATGAGTTCTTCCGGGCCAACAGCACCTCGGACTCTGTGTTCACAGAAACGCCCTCCCCGGTGCTCAAAAATGCCATCTCCCTCCCGACCATTGGAGGATCCCAAGCTCTCATGTTGCCCTTATTGTCACCAGTGACATTTAATTCCAAACAGGAGTCCTTCGGGCCAGCAAAGCTGCCCAGGCTTAGCTGCGAGCCCGTCATGGAGGAAAAAGCTCAGGAGAAAAGCAGTCTGTTGGAGAATGGGACAGTCCACCAGGGAGACACCTCGTGGGGCTCCAGCGGTTCTGCATCTCAGTCCAGCCAAGGCAGAGACAGCCACTCCTCCAGCCTGTCCGAACAGTACCCCGACTGGCCAGCCGAGGACATGTTTGACCATCCCACCCCATGCGAGCTCATCAAGGGAAAGACTAAGTCAGAGGAGTCCCTCTCTGACCTTACAGGTTCCCTCCTCTCCCTGCAGCTTGATCTTGGGCCCTCACTTTTGGATGAGGTGCTGAATGTAATGGATAAAAATAAGTAACAAGATGCCAACTTTTTTCCTTTGGGGTAAAAGGTACAAAAACAAACTAACCACAGTTGAAGAGAAGGGCTTCCGGAGCTGTATTTGCAGTTTTGTGTTGGGTTTTCTAAAATAATATTCTTACAAAGTATTTTTTTACCTGTTATGCCCTGTTTGCAAAAACAATTTAGAAAAAAACAACAAAGCAAAACCTATCTTGGCAAAAAAAGGAAGTGAGTCAGAGCCCATTTTCAGGAGGCATTGGTGATGTTCGGCTCACATATTGTTTGCAGACACACAAGAAATCTGGCTTGGCCAGGATTGGCACTAGCTATGAAGGGCTGAGCGAGTCACATTAAGGAACTTCACGGAACTTTATAGCACTCCGACATTTTCTGAGCAAGAGGAAGTCAAAATTTATTTAACACCTAAGCCTTTTTGTAGACTCTTTTCTATATATTGCTTAGGCTCACCATAGCGAATTCTCCAGTGTTAAAACTTTTCTGTTTTCACATTTGAACTTTATGGGTTTTGGGGATTTTCTTGTAGTTCTTATATATCCCTATATATTATATCTATATTGCAAAATTTTGACTGTCAGCTACATGTTGGTAAGACACAGGCAAAGTATTACTGTAACTAAGTTATTTTTAAAGTTAAAATATATTTTTACGTGCCTTTGGCTTTTTATTGCAGAGTCTACATTTTATAGATTCTACATCAGATGTTGTCACTTATTTCCATTGGGATTCCATTGTAAGCTGTGTATGTGCGTGTTTGGAAAAGTGTATTCATACTTAGTTTTTTTTTCTTCATCTGTTATCATACTTTTAACAGCAACCAATAACGGATTGTAAAGTGTAAAGGCACAGGTTACTCATGATGCTTCTGCAGAGACTGTGGGCTACACCACATATGTTATTTGGAAATATAGGTATTTTAGTACAGTACATACTTGCATTACATAGGTACTTCAAGCAACACAATAAAAAGTAAATGATAAAGTGAACTTGCTTGTTTATAGTAATAAACAAGACCATAAGAGAATAAGTATAGCTAGAGAAATTGCTTCTCTGAAATGTACATGAGCCCTTAAGGTAAGAGATGATTTCCATCTACTCTCATTTTGATTACTTCCTTATGGTTTGAGAGGCTAGAAACTGAGCCTCTCTACTTTTGGAAAAATGAACATGTGAGGTCAGATTTTTTTTTTTTTTTTTAAGTCAGCACTGATGCCACCCTCTCAGTGGTCATTTCTGAGCATCTTCCTGACTTGAACACCTTCTACAGCAAACTCTTGCAAGTCCAGTTTCATCCCTGTAAGGCAAATGTCTTTTCACGCAGAAAGTGCCATATAGACGAGATAAAGGCAGCTAAAACGAGGGCAGTAGAGAGCACTTACCCGACCCCAAGGTGCCAGAGATGCCCTGAGGATGGTGGTTAAGGAAACAGGAGCAGGAAATGTACACACAGATTCCTGTCCCTTTGCCAACTACTCCTTCCCCATCAAAGAAAAACACTTGCACACAGTAACTACCAGCTCCTTCTCTCAAACTTGTATTTCTCCTGGAAATGTATCTCAGAAATGACCTCCTCTCCCAACCACTTCAACGATTCTTTCTTTGGGTTTGGGGTTCTTGCAGTTCTATCATCTAAAATAACCTTTGGACTGCAGGTAAAATGCAATTAGGACAACTAACCAAGTAGACGAAACAAGTTCCCCTAGGCAGGGGTGTCCAATATTTTAGCTTCCCTGGACCGCATTGGAAGAATTTTCTTGGGCCACATGTAAAACACACTAACACTAACCATAGTTGATGAGCTTAAAAAAATAAAAATAGAAAATTGCAAAAAAAAAAAAAAAAAAAAATCTCAGACTGTTTTAAGAAAGTTTAAAAATTTGTGTTGGACTTCATGCGGGCCACAGGTTGGACAAGCTTGCCCTAGGGCATTGTGTGCTTTCCGTAACTTCTCAGTTGTATTTCGTTATCCATGACTCTCCAGTGTTTTTTCTGTTGGACCACACCCGTCACAGTTCACAGTTCCAAAGAGAAATTTCCCAGCCTATTCTAAATCTTGTTAATGACGAAGAGTCCAATGTATCTCATTATTTGTAGCCAATTTTAGACTCTTTTCAATACCTCCCCCCCATTTTAATTAGTATTGATCATATTCAGTCTTTCATTTTACTCTTCATCTGTAGCGTGACCTCAAGGTAAAGATGAAACTATTTCATGAAAAGGGGAGGAGTATGGCTGTGCATTAGCTCTACTCCCTCTCTGGTAAGTACTGGGGAGAGAACAGCCCTGCCAGTACTGGGTTTGATAGATTCTAAATATTAATCACACATCCTGCCTACAGTTAGCCATTTTAGTTTCTGGGAGTTCTTTCATGTACATTTTCTTCCATTAATTGAATTAGGTATAATTGAGATGGCAATAAATATGCCCGTATTAGAAAGAGGAAACAAAGCTACATGCGGCTTATGATTTTGTTGAGTCACTTCTCCCGAGGCAGCCTTTCCAATGCCTGGTCCCTTCCCCTGAGAGCAGGTGGACTGCTGGTGGTGGCTTTCTTTCCTGCAGAGAGGCACTTTAGACCCATACCTGCTGTGAGCTGAATTGATGTTCTCATCCTGTGAACCTTCTCCCACTTTAACCTAATTTATCTTTACTTGTTTAAAGATAAGGAAACCCAAGATGTACTTTATTTGCAAACTCAAAGCAAATGGCGAGCCACCTGTGACCCAGTAACCAGAAAAGAAACCATGCCATTTGTATAAGTAGAGACACTTCTTGTTGAGGTAGGCAAGGCTCTTGTGAGCGATTTTTTTCCCCTAGTGAGACCTAACAAAAGACAAGCTATATCATTTCTGCCTGAAATTATCTGCTTGAAAAGATCAAAATATCAGGATACTTAGCTCTTCACAAATATGAAGTCATTATCACATTTCACTGAGCCAGAAATCACTGTTAACAGCACACACAAAAGACTACACTGGTTGAACAGCAAAGAGAAACCCGGGTCTCCAGAATCACAGTTTAGTCCTTCTATATTACTGCAAGTGACCTGTTTTTTCTGAAGGCTCCCCGCAAATGAAGTCCTGGAATGGAAAAAATCCATAAGTCCATAAATTAACTTGATAAATATTTTAGAACAGACAAAAGAAAATATTGAGTGATGTAGTTCTAATCCTCCTAATATGGAACCTGGCAAGACTGAATCATTTTACTGTGAAATATATAAACACAATAGAATGAGCCAACATGATGGTTTCTCTCCAGTAAGAGTTTTTCTTTTGGAAATGAGGTTAACCTAGCCCCAAATCTAGCAATTCTCATAAAATCCGATTTTAGAATTAGCCTCCCAGATTAATCTGAATGATTGACTTATTTTTTCTTAGGCAAGTCAGTAAGCCACCCACTAGACAGCCATATCCAGCAAAATAAGAGAAGTTTCCAGATGCCAAATGATAAGCCACCATCAACCCAGCGGGGAAGCCTTCTGGTTGGTTTGGCTGTATGAGATTCAGGAAGGCCAGAATACCCAAAATTATTCACACGACGTTAACTTATTGGTACTGGCTAAGCAATACATGTATTTCCTAAAGGAGGAGATGGTCTTTTGGTTGATTTATGGACACACTTGTTTCATCTGACTGTAAATATATTGCATGCTTTATTCTGATGGTGCACTATTTCATCCAGCAAGCTTTTCATCTGAGAATGTTTAATGTTGACCTTATTCTTAGAGCAAGTAGATCTAAATATTTTTCAGCTGAGTTATTAGGGAGTCATTATTCTGTGGTACAATGCTGCAAAAAGCATCATGTGGAAGAATGGGAACTATGCTTACTTTATGAAGTGATGTATAACACAATGAAATCTGTTTTACAACTACTGTGCTGCATTTAATTATCTTCCATTTTTGCT